GACTAAAGGCCATAAATCAATTGGTATTAACGCTAGAATAAGAACCATAAATTGGCCGGGCGCGGTGGCTCACGTCTGTAATCCCAGCACTTTGGGAGGCCGAGGTGGGCAGATCACGAGGTCAGGAGATCAAGACCATCCTGGCTAACACGGTGAAACCGTGTCTCTACTAAAAATACAGAAAATTAGCCGGGCGTGGTGGCGGGCGCCTGTGGTCCCAGCTACTCGGGAGGCTGAGGCAGGAGAATGGCGTGAACCCGGGAGGCGGAGCTTGCAGTCAGCCCAGATCGCGCCACTGCACTCTAGCCTGGGCGACAGAGCGACTCCGCCTCAAAAAAAAAAAAAAAGAACCATAAATCAAACGAGTCTATAAAGGAGTTCCACAGGTATTCCAATGTTTGGCTACATTATTATCAGTGTATATTATTATTGTTACTGTATTTTTAGTGTACTAAGTGAAAAACCTGGACTTGGAGCAACTGCAAGTCCCATTATTTTGAATGCCCTCACAGTGGGGTTGGGGCGGAGGTGGGGGAGGAAATAAAAAAAACAAAACCAAAACAAACAAACAAACAAAAACCAAAAAACAAACCACGAGACCCGGATGTAGGCAAAAACTACATTTCCCAGAATACCTCACCCCCTCTCCACTATATATACAGTCCATCCGGGTTCTTTGAGATGCTGTTTGGCGACTCGTCGCCATTCCCGGAGCAGGTCGGCCTCGGCCCAGGGGCGAGTATCCGTTGCTGTGTCGGAGACACTAGTCCCCGACACCGAGACAGCCAGCCCTCTCCCCTGCCTCGCGGCGGGAGAGCGTGTCCGGCCGGCCGGCCGGCGGGGCTCGCGCAACCTCCCTCGCCTCCCCTTCCCCCGCAGCCTCCGCCCCGCCAGGCCCGGCCCGGACTCCCGAGCCCCGGCCTCCTCGTCCTCGGTCGCCGCTGCCGCCGGGCTTAACAGCCCCGTCCGCCGCTTCTCTTCCTAGTTTGAGAAGCCAAGGAAGGAAACAGGGAAAAATGTCGCCATGAAGGCCGAGAACCGCTGCCGCCGCCGACCCCCGCCGGCCCTGAACGCCATGAGCCTGGGTCCCCGCCGCGCCCGCTCCGCTCCGACTGCCGTCGCCGCCGAGGCCCCCGTTGATGCCGCTGAGCTCCCCCAACGCCGCCGCCACCGCCTCCGACATGGACAAGAACAGCGGCTCCAACAGCTCCTCCGCCTCTTCGGGCAGCAGCAAAGGGCAACAGCCGCCCCGCTCCGCCTCGGCGGGGCCAGCCGGCGAGTCTAAACCCAAGAGCGGTAAGGACGGGCCTGCGGCAG